TTCTCTTAATGCTCTAAAGAAAATTCTGAACATGCTATCACCATTCTCAAAATTGTTTAATAATACTTCATTGGTTTTTGTGTAAGTTGGGGTAAAGAACATATCCTTGAATTACCTTCTGAGTCTCCTTGAGAGCCTCCCCACGCTGGCCTCCTTGAACACACCTGGTCCTTCCCTGCTTCTCACTTTTCATACCAGCCACATTTACCACTTATTGTTTCTGCAATGATGAAGGCTCTCTGATAATCTAGGTCTTCCCATGATGAAGACCTGTTGGATGCAAATGTCCACAGGCATCACTTTGTTAGAAATAAAGGCTCCTGAGAGACCCACACCAGAACTGCTGAAATAGAATCTGCATTTTGATAACATCACTAGGAAAGTCATAGGCATTATAGTTTGAGAAGCACAGACCTAGGACACCTTCCACCGTAGTCCCTGGCTTTGTTTTACGTTTTCTCCTCCCTTGTCCTCTTCCTAGTAAAATTTCCCATCAGGTTTAAGTTTAAAATGGGGAAACTACATATATGTCTAAAATTTGAGCTGAAATTTGCATGGGAAGGACAATTGTATTTGAGGTTGCTCCAAAAGAGGTTCTGGAATTTTGGCCTTATTAAAATCATGTTTTGATTAACTCAAATAGGAATATACTAATTAAAGCACTAACACTATATTTCACATATAAACTAAAGTTTGAACAAACATGCAAAATTGTCATCCATGGTGGTAAATAGTGATATAAAGTGTTACTTCATTTGTTAAAACTAGAAGTGTCTACAATGAACTGATGTTTGTGATTCCAGAAGTCTGTAATGCCCTTGGGGACAACCTGGACTTATACATGTGCAAACACACAATGCCCATTAGAACAGCTTCAATTTTTCCTACAGGGAGTCCTCTGACACTCTTATGAGAATTTCAGTTTTTCACTCCTTCCTCCTCTGGCAAAAGTCCCCAGTTGCACAACTGGGTCACTTATATGCTCAAACCAAATTTAATAATCAACATTTTTCTATGCTTGGAAAATGAAACCTTCAAAAAGCATGAGTACGTAATGAATGGCTACCTGTGTTATTGACATTGCTGTGCTACTGTATGTATTTCGGTTTTAGAAGGCGTAACACATTTAAAGGATATCCACAATTTCCTTCAAAATATAGGTAAGGAAGAAATAACTTCTAAATTTTCATTATCTTCCCTTTCATTTGTTGCATTTTATTTTAGAGGACATGCAGTGAGGACATGGAAGAGGAAAATGCAACATTGCTGACAGAGTTTGTTCTCACAGGATTTTTATATCAACCACAGTGGAAAATACCCCTGTTCTTGGCATTCTTGGTAATATATCTCATCACCATCATGGGGAATCTTGGTCTGATTGCTGTCATCTGGAAAGACCCTCACCTTCATATCCCAATGTACTTACTCCTTGGGAATTTAGCTTTTGTGGATGCTTGGATATCATCCACAGTGACCCCAAAGATGCTGAATAACTTCTTAGCTAAGAGTAAGATGATATCTCTCTCTGAATGCAAGATACAATTTTTTTCCATTGCAATTGGCGTAACCACAGAATGTTTTCTCTTGGCAACAATGGCATATGATCGCTATGTAGCCATATGCAAACCTTTACTTTATCCAGCCATTATGACCAATGGACTGTGCATCCGGCTATTAATCTTGTCATATATAGCTGGTATTCTTCATGCTTTAATCCATGAAGGATTTTTATTCAGACTAACCTTCTGTAACTCCAACATAGTACATCACATTTACTGTGACACTATCCCATTGTCTAAGATTTCTTGTACTGATTCTTCTATTAATTTTCTAATGGTTTTTATTTTCTCAGGTTCAATTCAGGTATTCAGCATTGTGACTATTCTTATATCTTACACATTTGTTCTCTTCACAGTCTTAGAAAAGAAATCTGATAAGGGTGTAAGGAAAGCCTTTTCCACCTGTGGAGCCCATCTCTTCTCTGTCTGTTTATACTATGGCCCCCTTCTCTTAATGTATGTGGGCCCTGCATCTCCGCAAGCAGATGGTCAAAATATGGTGGAGCCTCTATTCTACACTGTCATCATTCCTTTGTTAAATCCTATCATCTACAGTCTGAGAAATAAGCAAGTCATAGTTTCATTCATAAAAATGTTAAAAAGAAATGTTAAGGTTTCATACTAATATCCTTTTTCTATTTACTAAAATAGTCACAAAATTACGCAAGTTAGAGGTACCTATGTTGTTTCCAGTGTTCAAACATTTTTGCAAGTATAACTGTCCTAGCACTTTAATGACCTAACATTTTAGTACCTAATAAACTAATTAAAATATTTATATGTTATTCAA